GAAGATGTATGAAAATGCCTGGAAATCCAGGCAAAAGTTTGCTGTGCGGGGCAGCGGGGGGCCCTCATGGATAACCTCTGCTAGGGCAGTGTCAAAGGGAAATATGGGGTTGGAGCCCCCACACAGAGTCCCCACTGGGGTACTGCCAAGCAGAGCTGTCACAAAAGGGCCACCATCCTCCAGACCCCAGAATGGTAGATCCACTGACAGCTTGCACTGTGTGCCTGGAAAAGCTGCAGACACTCAATGCAGCCAGAAGGGGGGCTGTACCCTGCAAAGCCACAGGGGCGGGGCTGCCCAAGACCCTGGGAACCCACTTCTTGCATCACCTAGATGTGACACATGGAGTCAAAGGAGGTCATTTTGGAGCTCTAAGATTTGCCTGCTGGGTTTTGGACTTGCATGGGGCCTGTAGCTCTTTCGCTTTGGCCAATTTCTCCCGTTTGAAACGGGTGTATTTACCCAATGCCTGTATCCCTGTGTATCTAGAAAATAACTAACTTGCTTTTGGTTTTACAGGCTCACAGGTGGAAGGGACTTGCCTTGTCTCAGATGAGACTTTGGACTATGGAATTTTGAGTTAATGCTGAAATAAGAGTTTGGGGGACTTAGGGGAAGGCACGATTGCTTTTGAAATATGAGGACATGAGATTTGGGAGGGGCCGGGGAAGAATTATATGGTTTGGCTCTGTCCCCACCCAAATCTCATCTTGAATTGTAACAATTCCCATGTGTCAAGGGTGGGGCCAGGTGGAGATAACTGAATCATGGAGGCAGTTTCCCCCATGCTGTTCTCATGGTAGTGAATAAGTCTCATGAGGTCTGATGGTTTTATAAATGGATGTTCCCCTGCACATGCTCTCTCCTGCCCACCATGTCTGACTAAATTTTGTATTTTTACTAGAGACGGGGTTTCACTATGTTGGCCAGGCTGGCCTCCAACTCCTGATCTCGTGATCCGTCCACCCCGACCTCCCAAAGTGCTAGGATTATAGGCATAAGCCACCACACCCGGCCTCTTTTTTTTCTTTTTCTTTTTTTTATCTGGAGACTGAGTTTTGCACTCGTTGCCCAGGCTGGAGTGCAATGGTGCGATCTCAGCTCACTGCAGTCTCCACCTCAGCAGGAGAGCAGGAATCTTCAGTGATCCACGGGCAGATCTGCAGCCATTGTGGGCACCTGTTCCTCCCGCGACCTTTGTGCCCACGTCTCTCCCTCCAGTACCTATTGCACGACCCCCCCCACGTCCGCCTCCTGCCATTGCCAGCAAGTGCCTTGCGCGGGTACCTGGCTGCGCTTATTAATCCATTATGGTCGCTCTGTCACTGGTGCCATTATGTGCTCACATGCCCACTCCCTCAGGTTTAGAAGTCGCGTCGCCCGGCAACAGAACAATCTGCTGGCTTAGCCTTTGGCCAAGTTGGCAGCTGGACGAGGACGCTCAGAGCCCAGCTCTCGAGAGTTCAAGTATCCGACAGTTCCCCACTGCTCCCAGGAGCGGTTACCCGGGCACTCTGTGCCCCTCATTCCTGTTTGGGCCAAGGCCGAGGACCTGCGAGTAGGGCTCAGTTGCCTAGAGCCCCTTCAGCCCATCGCCCAGTTCACTTTGCTTGTGGGATCTCCCCGTTGCTCCTGCCCCTGGACTGAGTGGCAGGCCATCCTACAAACACCCGGACACTCAACATCAGTGGTGTCAAGACAACTCTAAGAAGGTTTTCCGTGATCCTGCAAGACCTGTGTTCCATCCTGGTGATTCTGTCTCCAATTTCACTGCACAGGTACCACAGTAAGCCAGTGCTGTGTGCTCCGAATTCCAGGGCATCCCCCAGCTCAGCCACTACACTGAGCACAAGGACTCTGTGGGGCCCAGGAGCAGGTAGTCACCCCTTTGGGGTCCTCAACACCCGGCTGTCCCCAGACTTGTGTCCAGGGAAGATAGTGTTGAGGGCCCTCAAGGAGAGCAGGGCAGGGATGCCTGAGCAGGACAAGGACCCCAGAGTCCAAGAAAATCCTGCTGATCAGAGAACGGTCCCCGAGGTCACCGGGGATGCACGGTCTGCATTTTGGCCCCTGCGGGACAATGGAGGCCTCTCTCCCTTTGTGCCCAGGCCCGGGCCTCTGCAGACAGACCTCGATGCCCAGAGCTCAGAAATCAGATATAACCAGACATCCCAGACATCCTGGACGAGCTCGAGCACAAAACGAAATGCCATCTCCAGCTCCTACAGCTCCACGGGAGGCTTGCCGGGGCTAAAGCAGAGGAGGGGACCAGCCTCATCCCGCTGCCAGCTGACCCTCAGTTACTCAAAGACAGTGAGTGAGGACAGGCCTCAGGCTGTCTCTTCGGGTCACACACGGTGTGAAAAGGCGGCAGATACAGCACCAGGGGAGACACTCGCCCCAAGGGGTGGCTCCCCCAGATCCCAGGCCTCTAGGCCCCGTAGACGCAAGATTCGCCTGCTGCCAAGCAGGCGAGGGGAGCCTTTGATGCTGCCACCTCCCTTAGAGCTGGGGTACCGGGTCACGGCGGAAGACCTGCACCTGGAAAAACAGGCAGCATTCCAGCGCATCAACAGTGCACTGCACGTTGAGGACAAGGCCATCTCGGACTGCAGACCCTCACGGCCTTCCCACACTTTGTCCTCACTTGCAACAGGGGCTTCGGGTGGGCCTCCCCTTTCTAAAGCACCCACTATGGATGCACAGCAGGACAGACCCAAGTCCCAAGACTGCCTGGGCCTAGTGGCCCCCCTAGCATCTGCTGCAGAGGTCTCCTCTACAGCTCCCGTGTCTGGGAAGAAGCAGAGACCACCAGGACCCCTGTTCTCCTCCTCAGATACCCTTCCTGCCACCTCTTCCCACTCCCGGGACTCAGCCCAGGTCACCTCGATGATTCCTGCCCCCTTCACAGCTGCAAGCAGGGATGCCGGCATGAGAAGAACAAGGTCGGCCCCTGCAGCTGCCGCAGCAGCCCCTCCCCCCTCCACATTGAACCCCACGTCGGGGTCACTACTCAATGCAGTGGATGGAGGCCCCTCACATTTCTTGGCCTCAGCCACAGCTGCAGCACGTGCCCAGAGGTCAGAAGTGAGATATAACCAGAGATCCCAGACCACCCGGACCAGATCCTGCCTCAAACGAAATGCCAGCTCCAGCTCCCACAGCTCTACGGAAGGCCTCCCGGAACTAAAGCGGAGGAGGGGGCCAGCCTCATCCCACTGCCAGCTGGCCCACAGTTCCTCAAAGACAGTGAGTGAGGACGGAGCTCAGGCTGTCTCTACGGGTCACCGCTGTGAAAAGAAGGCAGACACAGCACCAGGGCAGACACTCGCCCCCAGGGGTGGCTCCCCCAGATCCCAGGCCTCTAGGCCCCACATCAACAGTGCACTGCACGTTGAGGACAAGGCCATCTCGGACTGCAGACCCTCACGGCCTTCCCACACTTTGTCCTCACTTGCAACAGGGGCTTCGCGTGGGCCTCCCGTTTCTAAAGCACCCACTATGGATGCACAGCAGGACAGACCCAAGTCCCAAGACTGCCTGGGCCTAGTGGCCCCCCTAGCATCTGCTGCAGAGGTCCCCTCTACAGCTCCCGTGTCTGGGAAGAAGCACAGACCACCAGGACCCCTGTTCTCCTCCTCAGATACCCTTCCTGCCACCTCTTCCCACTCCCGGGACTCAGCCCAGGTCACCTCGATGATTCCTGCCCCCTTCACAGCTGCAAGCAGGGATGCCGGCATGAGAAGAACAAGGTCGGCTCCTGCAGCTGCCGCAGCAGCCCCTCCCCCCTCCACATTGAACCCCACGTCGGGGTCACTACTCAATGCAGTGGATGGAGGCCCCTCACATTTCTTGGCCTCAGCCACAGCTGCAGCACGTGCCCAGAGGTCAGAAGTGAGATATAACCAGAGATCCCAGACCTCCCGGACCAGATCCTGCCTCAAACGAAATGCCAGCTCCAGCTCCCACAGCTCTACGGAAGGCCTCCCGGAACTAAAGCGGAGGAGGGGGCCAGCCTCATCCCACTGCCAGCTGGCCCACAGTTCCTCAAAGACAGTGAGTGAGGACGGAGCTCAGGCTGTCTCTACGGGTCACCGCTGTGAAAAGAAGGCAGATACAGCACCAGGGCAGACACTCGCCCCCAGGGGTGGCTCCCCCAGATCCCAGGCCTCTAGGCCCCACATCAACAGTGCACTGCACGTTGAGGACAAGGCCATCTCGGACTGCAGACCCTCACGGCCTTCCCACACTTTGTCCTCACTTGCAACGGGGGCTTCGGGTGGGCCTCCCGTTTCTAAAGCACCCGCTATGGATGCACAGCAGGACAGACCCAAGTCCCAAGACTGCCTGGGCCTAGTGGCCCCCCTAGCATCTGCTGCAGAGGTCTCCTCTACAGCTCCCGTGTCTGGGAAGAAGCACAGACCACCAGGACCCCTGTTCTCCTCCTCAGATCCCCTTCCTGCCACCTCTTCCCACTCCCGGGACTCAGCCCAGGTCACCTCGCTGATTCCTGCCCCCTTCACAGCTGCAAGCAGGGATGCCAGCATGAGAAGAACAAGGCCTGGCACCTCCGCTCCTGCAGCTGCAGCAGCAGCCCCTCCCCCCTCCACATTGAACCCCACGTCGGGGTCACTACTCAATGCAGTGAATGGAGGCCCCTCACATTTCTTGGCCTCAGCCACAGCTGCAGCACGTGCCCAGAGGTCAGAAGTGAGATATAACCAGAGATCCCAGACCTCCCGGACCAGATCCTGCCTCCAAGGAAATGCCAGCTCCAGCTCCCACAGTTCTACGGAAGGCCTCCCGGAACTAAAGCGGAGGAGGGGGCCAGCCTCATGCCACTGCCAGCTGGCCCTCAGTTCCTCAAACACAGTGAGTGAGGACGGACCTCAGGCTGTCTCTTCGGGTCACACCCGCTGTCAAAAGGCAGATACAGCACCAGGGCAGACACTCGCCCCCAGGGGTGGCTCCCCCAGATCCCAGGCCTCTAGGCCCCACATCAACAGTGCACTGCACGTTGAGGGCAAGGCCATCTCGGACTGCAGACCCTCACGGCCTTCCCACACTTTGTCCTCACTTGCAACGGGGGCTTCGCGTGGGCCTCCCCTTTCTAAAGCACCCACTATGGATGCACAGCAGGACAGACCCAAGTCCCAAGACTGCCTAGGCCTAGTGGCCCCCCTAGCATCTGCTGCAGAGGTCTCCTCTACAGCTCCCGTGTCTGGGAAGAAGCACAGACCACCAGGACCCCTGTTCTCCTCCTCAGATCCCCTTCCTGCCACCTCTTCCCACTCCGGGGACTCAGCCCAGGACACCTCGCTGATTCCTGCCCCCCTCACACCTGCAAGCAGGGATGCCGGCGTGAGAAGAATGTTTTGTGTTCGAAATTGTTTGAGGGGTTTGGGTTTATTTTTGTTGGTTTTTTCTTTTTTGTTTTTGCTTACATGGGCATCCTTCAGCTTTTAATAATCTGAAAAGCTCTATTTACCCATTGTCAATGTGTATAAATTAATCT